TTACCTCCCTCCTTCCTTCCTTTCCTCCTTTCTTTTCTTCCTTTTCTCTTCTTCTCTTTCTCTCTCCCCCTCCCTCCTTCCCTCCCCCTCCCTCCTTCCCTCCCCCTTCCTCCTTCCCTCCCCTTCTCTCCCTCCCCCTCCCCTCTGCCTCCCCCTCCCCTCTGCCTCCCCCTCCCCTCTGCCTCCCCCTCCCCCTCCCCCTCCCCTCCCCTCCCCCTCCCCTCCCCCTCCCCTCCCCTCCCCCTCCCCTCCCCCTCCCCTCCCCCTCCCCTCCCCCTCCCCCTCCCCTCACCCTCCCCCTCCCCTCGCCCTCCCCCTCCCCTCGCCCTCCCCCTCCCCTTCTCCTCCCCCTCCCCTTCTCCTCCCCCTCCCCTTCTCCTCCCCCTCCCCTTCTCCTCCCCCTCCCCTTCTCCTCCCCTCCCCCTCCCCTCCCCTCCCCCTTTCTTCTTTCCCTCCCCTCCCCCTTTCTTCTTTCCCTCCCCTTCCCCTTTCCTCTTTCCCTCCCCTTCCCCTTTCCTCTTTCCTTCCTTTCTTTTCTCTCCTCTCTCTTTCTCTTTCTCTCTCTCTCTCTTTCTTTTCCTCTTTAATCTCTTTTCTCTTTTCTTCTTTAATCTCTTTTCTCTTCCACTCCAGGCCATGTGAAGTGCATCCAGGAGGGCTGTCTAGAGCAAGGGGGAACTTTGAGTGCAGAGAGGATGTGGAGCTCTAAGGAGGAACCTACAGGCTGTCCCTGTCTTTCAGCAAATTGCATCCAGTCTGAGCTTCACTTTGCAACCCTGATTAGAAACCAGTTTGATCACACTGGGTCTTTCAACCGTTTGTCTGTGGCTAGAGTTCATAACTTCATCTTTGTTAAGAGCCCACTACCTAGAACATTTATTTAATGTTAGAGCTCAAAACACCCTACCTCCCCTCTCCTCATCTTCTTTAGTGCCTTCAGTCTTTTTCAAACCCTAGCTCCAGCCTAATAAGTAACACATTAACTGGGTTTTCCTATTTATCTATCCTCTCGCATTACTTCTCTGAGTCAGAGCCTCTTCTCTCTAAGTCACGGGAACTGCCCTTGCTACTTGTGACCTGCCCTTTACTCAGCAGTTTTTGTTCTGGGAAGCCCTGGGATTCTGCTAATACCTATCACTGTAGGTGCTGAAGGGAAACAGATGAAGAACATGACCTCAAGGAGCTTCCTGTCAATGAGAAGACCAAGCTGACGCCTGGCAAAGGTAAATGCCACCATAACAAATTAAGTAAAAGTGATGGAGCCACCTGCTGCCCTCTACTTTGCAGATATTAAAGAGGAGCCTGAAACTGTTCCTTGGACATCTTATGAATGTCAGAAAATACCTTTTGGAGGGTTAGAAGATCAGGGGACATGGTTGTTCACATTTGCTGCCACGGAACACCGCCAGTCTTCACTTGGAAACAGAATCACGCCTTGTGAAGAGATCATCCCTAAGCAGGAGAGAAGCTACTAAAGGTGAGAATTTTCTTCATTTTTCATTTTCCTTCTTTGTAACTGGAGGCATTTTGTTCTGTCCAAGGATTGTGTCCTCCTCCACCTTCCCTGTGCTCGGTCTCCACCTGTCTCCCATTCTGTGACGATGGTTCAATGGAAGAGACTCTGCCAGCTGCATTACTTGTGGGCTCTGGGCTGCTATATGCTGCTGGCCACTGTGGCTCTGAAACTTTCTTTCAGGTTGAAGTGTGACTCTGACCACTTGGGTCTGGAGTCCAGGGAATCTCAAAGCCAGTACTGTAGGAATATCTTGTATAATTTCCTGAAACTTCCAGCAAAGAGGTCTATCAACTGTTCAGGGGTCACCCGAGGGGACCAAGAGGCAGTGCTTCAGGCTATTCTGAATAACCTGGAGGTCAAGAAGAAGCGAGAGCCTTTCACAGACACCCACTACCTCTCCCTCACCAGAGACTGTGAGCACTTCAAGGCTGAAAGGAAGTTCATACAGTTCCCACTGAGCAAAGAAGAGGTGGAGTTCCCTATTGCATACTCTATGGTGATTCATGAGAAGATTGAAAACTTTGAAAGGCTACTGCGAGCTGTGTATGCCCCTCAGAACATATACTGTGTCCATGTGGATGAGAAGTCCCCAGAAACTTTCAAAGAGGCGGTCAAAGCAATTATTTCTTGCTTCCCAAATGTCTTCATAGCCAGTAAGCTGGTTCGGGTGGTTTATGCCTCCTGGTCCAGGGTGCAAGCTGACCTCAACTGCATGGAAGACTTGCTCCAGAGCTCAGTGCCGTGGAAATACTTCCTGAATACATGTGGGACGGACTTTCCTATAAAGAGCAATGCAGAGATGGTCCAGGCTCTCAAGATGTTGAATGGGAGGAATAGCATGGAGTCAGAGGTACCTCCTAAGCACAAAGAAACCCGCTGGAAATATCACTTTGAGGTAGTGAGAGACACATTACACCTAACCAACAAGAAGAAGGATCCTCCCCCTTATAATTTAACTATGTTTACAGGGAATGCGTACATTGTGGCTTCCCGAGATTTCGTCCAACATGTTTTGAAGAACCCTAAATCCCAACAACTGATTGAATGGGTAAAAGACACTTATAGCCCAGATGAACACCTCTGGGCCACCCTTCAGCGTGCACGGTGGATGCCTGGCTCTGTTCCCAACCACCCCAAGTACGACATCTCAGACATGACTTCTATTGCCAGGCTGGTCAAGTGGCAGGGTCATGAGGGAGACATCGATAAGGGTGCTCCTTATGCTCCCTGCTCTGGAATCCACCAGCGGGCTATCTGCGTTTATGGGGCTGGGGACTTGAATTGGATGCTTCAAAACCATCACCTGTTGGCCAACAAGTTTGACCCAAAGGTAGATGATAATGCTCTTCAGTGCTTAGAAGAATACCTACGTTATAAGGCCATCTATGGGACTGAACTTTGAGACACACTATGAGAGCGTTGCTACCTGTGGGGCAAGAGCATGTACAAACATGCTCAGAACTTGCTGGGACAGTGTGGGTGGGAGACCAGGGCTTTGCAATTCGTGGCATCCTTTAGGATAAGAGGGCTGCTATTAGAGTGTGGGTAAGTAGATCTTTTGCCTTGCAAATTGCTGCCTGGGTGAATGCTGCTTGTTCTCTCACCCCTAACCCTAGTAGTTCCTCCACTAACTTTCTCACTAAGTGAGAATGAGAACTGCTGTGATAGGGAGAGTGAAGGAGGGATATGTGGTAGAGCACTTGATTTCAGTTGAATGCCTGCTGGTAGCTTTTCCATTCTGTGGAGCTGCCGTTCCTAATAATTCCAGGTTTGGTAGCGTGGAGGAGAACTTTGATGGAAAGAGAACCTTCCCTTCTGTACTGTTAACTTAAAAATAAATAGCTCCTGATTCAAAGTATTACCTCTACTTTTTGCCTAGTATGCCAGAAATAATATAAATATAAACAGATAAAGTGTGTGAGACTTTTTCTCATAACTATTCATGACATTTAAAATCCCTAGGGGCTGGCAAGAGAGTTCTCATTATTCTGAAATGGTCCTGACAAGCTGCATGAATAGCAATTTTTTTTTTGAGACAGAGTCTTGCTCTGTCACCCAGGCTGGACTGCAGTAGTGCAATCTCAGTTCACTGCAACCTCCGCCTCCCAGGTTCAAGCGATACTCCCACCTCAGCCTCCTGAGTAGCTGGGACTACAGGCATGCAGCACCATGTCTGGCTAATTTTTGTATTTTTAGTAGAGGCCGGGTTTCACCATATTCGCCAGGCTGGTCTTGAACTCCTGACCTTGTGATCTGCCCGCCTCGGCCTTCCGAAATGCTGGGATTACAGGTGGGAACTACTGCGCCTGGCCTACAAATAGCAAATTCTAACGAAGACAGGGGAACAGGGATGGTTCTTCCATTGTTAAAAGCCATCCTCATTTTGTTTATATTGCCAGGTTTGTGATTTTTCTGTAAAGGAAAAGGCAGGGTGATTTAACCAGTTTGACCACCTTTCCTGTACTCTTACAGGAAAATCGCAGCACTAATTCTAATTTTGTCCACTTTACAGCCAAAGCTTAGCTAATGTTCCATAAAGGAGATAATAGCCAATCAGGTAAGGTAATGTGTAATTCATTATTCAAAGTGGAACATGTTTTTGTAGGGGGAGAGTCTGCACTATTAATAATTGTATTGAGAAATAAAAATAAACTAGGACTATTCAGTTAAACCAGGATGTCTTATTATTCCATGTTTAGGCCTCTTGAGTCAAAACTCTTTTTTTTTTTTTTTTTTTTTTTTTTTTTGGAGACAGGTTCTCACTCTGTTGCCCAGGCTGGAGTGCAGTGGCATGATCTTGGCTCACTGAAGCCTCTGCCTCCCAGGTTCAAGTGATTCTCCCCCCAAACCTTGCAAGTAGCTGGGATTACAGATGTGAGCCACCATGCCCAGCTGATTTTTGTGTATTTTTAGTAAAGATGGGGTTTCACCATGTTGGCCAGGTTGGTCTCAAACTCCTGGCCTCAAGTGATCCACCTGCCCCAGCCTCCCAAAGTGCTGGGATTACAGGTGTGAGCCACCATGCCTGGTCCCCTCTTGAGTCAAAACTCTTATTTCAGAATGCGAATGGAAGGATCGCTATTAGTGATTCTGCAGATTACACATTTCCTTGCGGGGAGACAATAAGGTATGTGTAAATACATATATGTGTGTGTATGTATACACACATACAGCACGCTACCTCCCAAGTGTTACCTAGTGAAACAGTTTCCTTTCCGAAGCTCCAGAGATGGTTGTTGGCTAAGTTATACTCTTCTGTGATGGGCAAGGGATACTATAAAAACATAGGCAGTGCCCTTTGAATATAGTACAGCTCATCTTCTGCATACGATATGCCCTGGAAAGGTGATTTATATGCAAGTTAATTGGTGTAATCTGAAGGATGCTCCCATTAATACGTCATGATGTCATTAATATGTTTCTTCCTTTCTGATTTTTGTTTTTTTTTTTTTTTTTGAGACAGAGTCTCACTCTGTCACCCAGGTTGGAGTGCAACGAATGGCGCAATCTTGGCTCATTACAACCTCCGCCTCCTGGGTCCAAGCGATTCTCCTGCCTCAGCCTCCTGAGTAACTGGGATTACAGGTGTGTGCCACCTTGCCTGGCTAATTTTTTTGTATTTTTTTAGTAGAAACAGGGTTTCACCATGTTGGTCAGGCTGGTCTGAACTCCTGACCTCAAGTGATCCACTTGCCTTGGCTTCCCAAAGTGCTGGGATTACAGGCGTGAGCTACCGCACCCAGCCCTTTCTGAGTGTTGTCATTCAATTCATCAAGTTTTCTGTCATGATCAACTTTCTCTATGCAAACCCTGTAACTCTGACAGTTATCACTGTGTCTGACACAGTGAATTTTTTATTTATAAGGTAGTTACTTTTGGCCAGGTGTGGTGGCTGACGCCTGTAATCCCAGCACTTTGGGAGGCCAAGGTAGGCAGATCACTTGAGGTCAGGAGTTCAAGATCAGCCTGGCCAACATGGTGAATCCCCATCTCTACTAAAAATATAAAAATTAGCCAGACATGGTGGTGGGTACCTGTAATCCCAGCTACTTGGGAGGCTGAGGCAGGAGAATCGCTTGAACATGGGAGGCAGAGGTTGCAGTGAGCTGAGATCGTACCACTGCACTCCAGCCTGGGCGATAGAGCCAGACTGAGTCTCAAAAAAAAAAAAAAAGTTACCTTTTTTTGGTAAGGTTGTACTTCTTAGATAATGGTCATTGTCACTACCAACTTGCCTGCATTGTAATAGAGTCCTATTCACTTTGCTCCCAACCCCACTACGGAGATGACTGATGACTAGTTGTATACACAGTGGGTGTGCCCTGAGAGGTCTGTTGCCAGCAGTGGTGATCGATCACGGCCTCCCCCTGCTGGCTGATGTGATGGTCCTTGGTCCTCCTCTGAAGGAGGTAGAAGGGGCACACGGCCACCGTGGGAAGTAGGCAGAAAAGCCTCCCTGGGTGCAGATTCTCTGAGAAAAGAACTTTGGCCTCATAGTTAACTTACTCCAAAAGCTTTCATGTGAAATAATTTATAATTTTTTATATAAATAAAAAGATTAAAATGTGAACTTGTCATTTTTTTGGGGATAAGTTACTGAAA